TTTTGTTTTCCATGTTTGAAGTTAAATGGGATATTGAGATTTAATCAGAAAAGTAGCTGAGAAGAGGTGTAAACATGAAAGTCCAGTCTTGGATAAAGGAGAAATCTTATGAATACCTCTCCCTCTGGTTTCAATATTTCACAACATAAAGTATGTCCAACTGATAGACTTGTAGTAAATCCCAGGTAAGATATTTGTAGACTGTGCCATGTTCTAAAACATTAAAAAAAAACACAATAACATTTCAACTTTATATGTAATATATTACTGAAATCCTGGTTATCTGCTGAGTAGCTGAAAATGGTTGGGTATCCCTATATAAATCAAGTTTATTGATTTTTTTTGAGGTCTATATCAGGAGTTCTAAGATGAAATATGGTCCCTGGTTTTAATGTGATACTGTTAGCTACATGGATGCCATTTCTTTTGACATAAATTCTTTAGTGTGAATTAATCTTTATACTCTTTTGCAAATCATTGAAGAATAGGAATAGAAACAGATTTCTGCTTAAATGATAAAAACATAAAACATTAAATGATGGAAACTTCTCCATAAAGTTGGCTGTTTCTCACACATTTTCACTTTCCTTCTCTTTTTCAAAATATATTTTAGTTCTTCTGCAGTTTCAGTTCATGTTTCAGAAGTTTAAATTTCGACATTTGTGAGGGGACCCTTTCTTATTCAATCAAGACATTCTTTGAGTGGATGTATGGCACTGTATATTTATAAATGATGTTCAGGTCATAAGGAACCATTTTGCAGCTGCCTCTACTATATACCACGAACTACTTTGGTCCAAATTTCAAATCTAATTTGGTTCTTCTTTTCCTCAATTTTATTTAATTTTAATTTTTTCTGAGACAGGGTCTCACTTTGTTGCCCAGGCTGGAGTGCAGTAGTGCAATCACTGCTCACTGCAGCCTCAACTTCCCAGGCTCAGATTATTCTCCCACCTCCAACTCCCTAGTAACTGGGACTACAGGTGCATGCCACCACACCTGGCTAATTTTTTTTTTTTTTTTGTAGTTTTTTGTTGCAATGGGGTTTTGCTATGTTGCCCAGGCTGGTGTCAAACTCCTGGGCTCAAGTGATCCTCTCCCTACCTGGGCCTGCCAATGTGCTGGGATTTCAAGTGTGAGCCACCACACCCCGCCTTTCCCCAATTTTAAATCCAACATGGCAGTTCTGGATTAAGGGAGTCACTCTTCCTATATGTCTTCCCAGTCTGGATTTTGAAGCAGCTGCCTTTTTGCTTCCTAATGATGCTAGCCTATCCAAACTAGAAATAATCTTATATAATCATTGATGCCTTGACTCATTTGTATGTATCTGTATTTTTAAACTTTTTATCTTTCATTACCAAATGACTGCTTTCTGATACCCAGGCCTAGGCTTAAACACTGGCATATATGGAGAGAACAGTTGCCACTCGACTCAGAGATTGAGTAGACACCCAAAGAACTGCAGTTCTTAAGCCTTAGGAGAAGCGAGAGAAATGGGCCAGGTGCGGTGGCTCATGCCTGTAATCCCAGCACTTTGGGAGGCTGAGATGGGCAGATCACCTGAGGCCAGGAGTTCGAGACCAGCCTGGCCAACATGGTGAAACCCCGTCTCTACTGAAAATACACAATTAGCCGGGCATGGTGGAGGGTGCCTATAATCCCAGCTACTCTGGAGACTGAGTTGTGAGAATCACTTGAACCCGGGAGGTGGAGGTTGCAGTGAGCCAAGATCACGCCATTGCACTCCAGCCTGGGCAAAAAGAGTGAAACTCCGTCTCAAAAAAAAAAAAAAAAAAAGATTGCTACATGCATGGAGTGGGGAAAATTGTGGTAGAAGAAAAGTAAACTTGGTTTGGAGAATAAACATTTATTGAGCATTTTCACTTGACCAGCTCTAAGGTGGGAAGATTACATATAGTGTCTGTTTAATATTTAATATGTATAGCCATTATTATGTATATTGTAAACATCTGTCAGAAGTTATAATTCCAAAAGTAAACTCTAAGCAACAGCTTTTTCAAAGTATATTTTTCATGTAGCACATTTCATTAGCTCATGAAAAGGTTATTTCCCCAAAATGTGTAAAAATGTAAAGTGAACAATGGCCATTCATCAGAAATAGCAAGTGACAATGAGCTCTCCAAGGAGCACTTCTTTTCAACACTCGACTTCTGGAGGCTGAAATTCAAGGTACTTAGGACAGCCAAATTGGTAGGCACTGGTTAATTCTTTTCCTCTCTTTTTTTTTTTTTAGTGGCCACAGATGTCTTTAATTCCAAAAACCTGGCCGTTCAGGCACAAAAGAAGATCTTGGGTAAAATGGTGTCCAAATCCATCGCCACCACCTTAATAGACGACACAAGTAGTGAGGTGCTGGATGAGCTCTACAGAGTGACCAGGGAGTACACCCAAAACAAGAAGGAGGCAGAGAAGATCATCAAGAACCTCATCAAGACAGTCATCAAGCTGGCCATTCTTTATAGGAATAATCAGTTTAATCAAGATGAGCTAGCATTGATGGAGAAATTTAAGAAGAAAGTTCATCAGCTTGCTATGACCGTGGTCAGTTTCCATCAGGTGGATTATACCTTTGACCGGAATGTGTTATCCAGGCTGTTAAATGAATGCAGAGAGATGCTGCACCAAATCATTCAGCGCCACCTCACTGCCAAGTCACATGGACGGGTTAATAATGTGTTTGATCATTTTTCAGATTGTGAATTTTTGGCTGCCTTGTATAATCCTTTTGGGAATTTTAAACCCCACTTACAAAAACTATGTGATGGTATCAACAAAATGTTGGATGAAGAGAACATATGAGCACATGAGTTAAGATTGTGACTGATCATGATTTATTTGAAGATGGAGCACTGCTGATTTATGAAGGAAAAAAGAAGAATTTTCTAAAGATTACACATATTTCAGAAAGACTTTACCCAATTCAGTTGTCAGACATAATGATTTATTTGAAGGCTTGTTTTATTTGAAGAAAAGCATATTGCCAAAAATTCTGGTTAAAAGCTTCCTAACGGGTAACAGACCATGGGAGAGATATGTGGTTGGGTAATGCAAATGTAGTTATACAAAGAAAAATACAGATGTCTCCAGACCTGAGGACTTTTTAATAGGGCAGTTGTTGTGTTGGTGGCACATTGGATATTTCTAACATGTACAAAGCTATGTATTTTGATTTACTTTCATTTCTTGCTATGTATATGTACTTTTCTTAAAATGCCAAGAACTTTCTCTTGCTATCATTGCTCCTTTTGAAACAATTCAATTTTCATGTCTACAGCTGACTGTTTTGTTAAGATTGAGTCATCGACATTCAGGATTTAAGTCTGAGGTAGTCAACCCTCAGGAAAAAAAAAATGGCTTATCTGAAATCAGTACTGTGGAAATGAACTATATTAGCTATTATGAATAATGTCCAGTATAAGAATATGCTTCTGGAATTGAGTTCTCCTTTTAAGTACCAATGATACTTAAATTTCTCAGAAATGTAATGGTGTGTCATTGCCTTGAAATGCTTGCTTAGGGCTTCTTTTATGTTATCTTAAAAAGTGCTGGTGAATTTTCCATTTTTTACATCCATTTCACATGTAAGAGACAAAAAAGTCTAGATTGGTCTTGATATTGAGATAATAAAAAGTAAGTAGCATTAAGAAAGGTAACAATCTTCATTCTACAGATGAACTCATTGAAACAATTTAGGGGAATGAGGGGCAAAAGGGGAGAAATACTGCTAAAGAACATGAGCATAAAAATGCGTGCGTTTCAGTGTTTAAGAAGGCTTGATAAAGAATGTCACTTTTTTATTTAACTGATAAGATTTTTGTTATTTTTTACTTTGATAAGTAAACCAAAGAATATTTGTATTTCAAGCAGTTTGTGTGGTGTTTCTATATAATTTTCTGTGTATAAATAATAAAGTAGGCATTTGTTTATTTTGTAAAAAAGAAATGAAAATCTGCTGGCCAGCTATGTCCTCTAGGAAATGACAGACCCAACCACCAGCAATAAACATTTCCATTGTCACTGTGTCTATGATTTTTTTTTTTTTTTTTTTGAGTCTCGCTCTGTTGTTTAGGCTAGAATGCAGTGGCATGATTTTGGCTCACTGCAACCTCTGCCTCCCAGGTTCAAGTGATTCTCCTGCCTCTGCCTCCCAAGTAGCTGGGATTACAGGCATGCACCACCACACCCAGCTAATTTTTGTATTTTTAGTCGAGATGGGGTTTCACCATGTTGCCCAGGCTGGTCTTGAACTCCTGACTTCAAATGATCTGCCTGCCTCGGCCTCCGAAAGTGTTGGGATTACAGGTGTGAGCCACTGTGCCTATGATTTAGTGTACTCTCTTGCCTTAAATTTGCCTGCCTCCCAGAATATTGACATTAAAATAATAGTTTACCAGGAAAGGTTCCACAACTAAAAATTCCAGAAGTTGAGATCTGCTCTAACCCATTTCAGCCTAGAGAGGGTGGTCAGTTTCTCTGACACCCTCATTTGCTTGGCTAAGACAAGCAGCAAAGGTGTAGAGTTTCTTCCTGTTTGATATTAAATCCTGACACTAAGATTTGAACTGAAAGTATCATTCTCACTTCCTAGAGCCAGTAGGTGATCAGTATATGCTGTAACAATAACACAGTGACTACAGAAATGACCCTTCTAGCTTCATAACTTGCTAAGTGGCTTATAAATGGAATTCAGCAGCCTTCCTTGACCAGCTGTTTTCCTCACATGTGAAGGCTGAGAATGTGATGGGGGGTGTGAGCTACTGACTGGATGTGTTCTGTTCTCCAGATCTCAAACAGCAGAGGTATGGGAAACGAAAGCCCTGGGCAGTCCATGGATGCTTCTTGCTCATCTGTAGCTATAGACAGGACCAACCAGAGAGAGAAAACGTACGGAGGGAGAAATCTGGATCTCTCTGGACACACTGGATCATAGGGTTGTGCCAGCAGGCTAGCAATCAAATGTGCATGGGATTGGGGGAGCAATGCTTCATCTCCCACAGAGGGAAGGCAGTGAGGAGTAGACCGAAGGAGGGAATCCTGTTTGCTACCATTTCTCAGCATTTTCTGGAGGGGACCCATCTCCTTACCAGTGCTGTGCCTGAAAAGCATGTCTTGGATCAGGTCCAAAGTCGTGATTAGCAAGTTCATTTCTAATACAATAGGACTCCCCTTGAGCATTTAGGGTGGCAAGGAGCGTGGGAGCTGGGAAGAATCCCCACGTGCTTAGGGTAGATAAATCTGAGCCGAGTTAATACTAATTTGGGGATCCTATGAACCTTTTTATAAAATAGTATCTGTTCACGTTTTGAAAAAAATTGTGTTGTAATTGATTTTATTTTGTGCTGGTGGCTTCTCTGCAAAAATTATGAGTGGATATGATAAGTGGATGATAATACTAATGGACAACTAACGCAGAGTAGTTTGTATTATGTGTCGGGCACATTAACTCATTTAATTCTGCCACAATCTTCACCATCTTATAGATAAGGAAACTAGGGGAATAGAAGTTAAGGAATTTCCTGAGGTCACATGTGCTCGAGGTGTCCCAGCCGGAATATGTATAAAATCTTATTTTCACTTAAAGATGATATGGCTAAAGGCAGTGCTAGGAACATCTTTGGCTCAGAGAAGCGTGGGCAGTATGCTGCTGAAATGGTTCCTCATATAGTGACATTTTAGGCAGTACCTAAGTCAGCACAGGTCTGGCCTGTTCTCTAAAGATCTGTGTAGATGTTGTACAAAGACATTTTTCAAAGTTTTCAACATGACTCCTACTTTGGGGGCATCTTGTGGCTCAGTTTTCTGTCTCGTGGAACTTCACTTCTAGGTGCTCACAATGACTTTTAACGTTGACTTCTGAGGTGCAGTGAGCTGCTCCCCCACAGCTGTCCCTAGCAGTGGTGGGTTCAGAGCATGACAAGGCACTCAATGTGCATTCACCAAGAGAAGCAAGGAAGCAGCAGTTCAGTACTGTGCTCCCTAGAGTAGGCACGGCATCAGTTTCAAACTTCAACATTATTTTCCAGATTTGGAGGCTCAAAATATTTGAGCAAGTTAAGTTAAGAAATAGCCTTTTTCTGATTATTAGGCCTTTCATATACAACTCAAAATTAGTTTAAGAGTAAAGCATGGGGTGGGTGCGGTGGCTTATGCTTGTAAGCCCAGAACTTTGGGAGGCGGAGGTGGGAGGATCACTTGAGGTGAGGAGTTCGAGACCAGCCTGGCCAACGTGGTGAAACCCCACTGCTACTAAAAATACACAAGATTAGCCAGATGTGGTGGCAGGCACCTGTAATCCCAGCTACTTGGGAGGCTAAGGCAGGAGAATCGCTGGAACCTGGGAGGCAGAGGTTGCAGTGAGCTGAGATTGTACCACTGCACTGCAGCCTGGGCAACAAGAACGAAACCCCGTCTCAAAAAAAAAAAAAAAAAAAAAAAGCATGAGTTAAGAACTTTGATCGTACAGAAATATTGCGTTTTAAACTCTTATATAATAGTATGCCATTCACAATTATCTGGAAAGTTCTTTTTCTCCCACCATGTGAATACACACACACACACACACACACACACAATTTTTAAGCCCCCAAAGGCTTAAAATAGTACTTTTTGTGGTCTGTACCGGTCAGTTGGATTTTTACTAAGAATTTTAATTTATCCTTGAGATACTTGATGAGTGTATATAAGCAGTTGCAATTTAGCATACAAAACCTGACAAATGGTAAATAAAAGAATATGTTTATCCAAATGATGAAATATTTGTAGTAAAAAGTGCTATTCAATTGCCAGGAAATTAAAATACTCCAGTAAAATGAATTAAATTAGCATGTTAATAAGAGTGATAATATTTAAAAGTTTTAGTCAATCTTGCATTTCCATACTTGCATTATCTAAACTAGTTGAACTTTTCAGTGTTTTACTTGATATATTGCATTCTTGAGCATTAGGCTTCTAGGTGATTTGTTAAACTCATAGCAGGTTTTAGTACACAGTGCTGTTTATGACAGAAAAAATTTTATCCTACCTCTGAAATAATTGTACTTTCTGTGATTCAGATAAAAACTTTATAGAAACTCCCTAATGAAAATATTGAAGCATTAACCAGAAAATGAGTCAGCTTTTTGTTTCCAAAATGATGCAACAGGAAAACCTTTAACTACTTATAATCCCGTATAGTCACCATCACCACGAAGTATTGAAAATCTGTTTTCTCTTTTACTAAGTGTCTGCACGGTCACTTATGTATACCCAAAGCCAGAAAGATATTTTTATCTCAGGGAAATTCCAGAAATGGAAACATTTTTGTGTAATATTGATTCATTTCTGTCTCACCAAAGATGTGTTTTCCACGTAGCAAAGAACATCAGCCCCACGTTATAGGGAACAAGCGAGTCCCAAATCGTACCATCTGCTGAGCACTGAGAAAGGATATGGACAAGTCAGTCAGCATTCACAATTAAGAGAAAAACATCTGTGCTTTGGAAAATGTTCTTCAAGGATAGAGAATTGTGCCCTATGTCCACCAAATTTGCATGAGATCTTTATAAGATTAGACAGCCAGTGGATAAGGCCCCTTATCTTTCTTCATGGATGGCTGAGGAAATTCTCCGCCTTCCCTGACATCAGCTGCATAACTGTATTTCTGCCTCGTGGAAATAAAGTAGATGATCAGGCACTTGCGGTTTGTTCTTAATACAAGAAAGACAATTTGATTTTTAAAAGTTTTGATTTGTAGAATAATGTAAGACAATATGTTTCTTTCTACTTTGGTTTTTCCATTCAAAAGCTTACAGATGAATTCATTCGTTTAAAACTGCCAGGCTGAGTGCGGTGGCTCATGCCTGTAATCCCAACACTTCGGGAGACTGAGGTGGGCGGATCACCTGAGGTCCAGAGTTCAAGACCAGCCTGACCAACATGGTGAAACCCCATCTCTACTAAAAATACAAAATTAGCCGGGTGCAGTGCCACATGCCTGTAATCCCAGCTACTTGGGAGGCTGAGGCAGGAGAACCACTTGAACCCAGGAGGCAGAGGTTGCAGTGAGCCAAGATTACACCACTGCACTCCAGCCTGGGCAACAAGAGTGAGACTTTGTCTCAAAAAAAAAAAAAGAAACTCTGTCTCGAAGTAAATAAATAAATTTTTAAAAACCAACCTGATGTGAAGTTGAAACACAAGACGCGGAAATAAAAACTCAGAGTATAAATATCTATATTGTTACCATTATCTGGGATAATTGATGATTTATAAGAAGCTGAGGTTTCGTCTTCCTAGAAATGGACTTTTATTAGGCCAGCAAGAATGACCACTTAGCCATTTAAATGATTTGTCAGCATCTTTTGCTGCTCTCTTCTAAGACCATTGGTTTTCACTAAAGGATAAATACCTGCTAAGCAAATTATAAAATACTATAAGACATTTAATCTCCTGGAAGAGGACTTGCTGATAATTGGATCAAAGTTCCAGCATTATTGCTCTTTTCGAATCATATGGACTTAGTGTTCTCATGACCGAGGAGTCACATTTTTAGCTTGCTAAAATATTCACTGGAGAACATGGTGAAATCCACGAGTGGAAACGTTCCATGGTATTTTCAAACGCCACGTGTCAGGAATTTGGCATGCCTTCCTCTGGGAGAGGCACTGGAGTGTGGCCAGATGGAACCCAGCAGGGTACAGAGGGCATTTGTGGGAGCAGTTAGGAAACCAGGACGTCCAGCTTCTGCCTGCCAGGGAGCTCGCTCATGTTGTCTCTGAAATTTGCATAAGAGCAATTACCTCATATTCTAATTTTAAAGATACAATTTTTAAAGACATGGAAGGCTCTGAGACCTCCTGAAGGCTATTCCTATGTGAGGTATTGTTTACGGGTGGCCTTTCACTATTTCCAAATCAGCGATGAAAAGAAGACTGAGTCTAAAATAAATGAAGCAACAGACTTCAGCAGCCTGAGAGAATTTTGTTCAATTCCAGTCTCCTTAAAAAAAAATCGGTTTTTGCTTTCAATTTAGGAAAATTGTTTTGGGTTGCATTGTTGAAAGTAATGATTTCTAGCAGCTACTTATGTATAATCTCTTAACCAATTAAATTCTGAATCTCTTAAATCACTTGATTATTCATGCTGGTTTTAGTTATCCAC